ATGAACTGGCTGGTTCCACACACAGGTCAAGTGGATGTGCTGGGAGAACATCCTAAACCTGTAACGGAAATTAGGGGGCCAGGAGCCCACAGAAATCACACACTGGGTGAGCTCAAGTGTTCGGAGACTGAGGTAGCAGTTGTCCACTGTCAGGTCCCGAAAGTAGATATCGCCTTGCATATGCCATTTATCCTTCTGATGCTCTAGTGAATGAAGGTGTTGATGAGCTTGCAGACTCTGGAGACCATTCCCCTATGCTATATTATCACGTCACAATAGTGGCTGGACCCACCTGAGATTCTGCACCTCAGGTAATCAGACGGCTACTGTCTAAGTCCTGGGCCTGGGGGAAACACTCTGACGTAGCAGCAGACACAGGAGGGTCCCCGTCAGAACCATGTTTTCTGTGAAGTGGGGATCAGTCCTTTTCCCTGAAGTACCTAGCACATAGGTGTTCTCAGTAAGTGTTATGTTAGCTTACTAAGAAGACTGGTCTCATTTGAAGAGAAATTAACAAATGTAAAAAAATAAATAAACCTATTAACTAGGTTTAATATTTATCAAACTATTAACTATTCAATAATCATTTAACTATTAATTTCTGTTTTCTTCAGTCGCTTAAATCTGATTTTTCTCTTCTTTCCGTTACTGCAGTCTCCCTTTTTCACACAGGGAAACAACCCAAGACTCAGAGTTCTCCGCGGAGGAATGCAAAGAACACAGGAAGTCAGTACTCCCAGAAACAGTCTTTGCTGGCGCGCTCACACCCAACCCCATCCCGCCCCCGTCCCGTCCCGCCCCGCCCCACCCCACCCTCTTGATTTCTGGGGCCGGTGACCAGGCCCAACGCAGCCTTCAAGTCGGCCCAAACACGGTTTCTGCCTCAAGGATTATTTATATAACCATTGCTTATTGGCTGCTGGCAAACACTCGCTCTTCTCGTTGGCTGAAACTGTCGGGAGAAGTTCTGCGAAGGCTGCTCCTTGCGGCGTTGGGACTGAGGGTCACAGGCACCTGTATTTCCGTTTCCGGTTCGCCTCCGGAGCCATGGCGGCGGCACTGAAGTGTCTACTGACATTAGGAAGATGGTGCCCCGGCCTTGGAGTGGCTCCCCAGGCCCGGGTGAGTGCCTACATTCCCTGCTGTCGGAGAGACAGGAAATCAACCTACCTTTCTCTGCCTGCAGGCGCTCGCCGCCTTAGTACCCGGAGTGACCCAGGTAGATAACAAGTCCGGTTTCCTGCAGAAGAGGCCTCATCGCCAGCACCCTGGCATCCTAAAGCTGCCGCACGTGCGGCTGCCACAGGCACTGGCTAACGGTGCCCAGTTATTGCTACTTGGTGAGTAACGGCGGGAAAGCGAGAAGAAACGGAAGTGATTCCGCTTTTCGTCTTTGGCCCATAGGGAGCGCTGGGCCCACTATGGAGAATCAGGTGCAAACACTGACCAGTTATCTCTGGAGCAGACATTTGCCTGTAGAGCCAGAGGAGTTGCAAAGACGGGCTAGGCATCTTGAGAAAAAATTCCTGGAAAACCCAGGTAGGACTTAAGAATAATTAAAAAGTGGGCGAGTCCTGACTTCCAGTCCTTGTTCTCACCACAGACTTATCTCAGACAGAGGAGAAACTTCGTGGAGCAGTGCTACACGCACTACGTAAAACTACCTACCATTGGCAAGAACTGAGGTAAGGGGGCCCAGAAGAGGTGCACAAGAAAGTAGTATGTACAACTCTGTGATTTTAATGGCAGCTACACTGAGGGACTGAGCCTGGTGTATATGGCAGCAAGACTGGATGGTGGCTTTGCAGCAGTCTCCAGAGCATTCCATGAGGTGAAAGTCCCTTAACTTCCAACCTGAACTTTACCCTACTGTGGGATGTTGTATATTTCTTCAGATCCGGGCTCGAAATCCAGCATTTCAGCCACAAACTTTGATGGACTTTGGCTCAGGTACTGGTTCTGTCACCTGGTGAGTAACTTTCTTCAGCCCTATCTTGGTCAATTGGTGATTTATAATAATTTTGCCATCTTAGGGCTGCTCACAGTATTTGGGGCCAGAGCCTACGTGAATATATGTGTGTGGACAGATCAGCTGCCATGTTGGTTTTGGCAGAAAAACTACTGAAAGGTGAGTGCAAGAGCACTTCCAAAGTTGAGGGAACACTCACAGTTGCCTCTTCTTTTCTCCACAGGTGGTTCAGAATCTGGGGAGCCTTATATTCCAGGTGTCTTTTTCAGACAGTTTCTACCTGTATCACCCAAGGCAAGTGGCAGTGTTTAGAATATTCTAAATGTGAGTCTGTCATGTTCCTTGTCTTGGTCCTCAGGTGCAGTTTGATGTAGTAGTGTCAGCTTTTTCCTTAAGTGAACTGCCCAGCAAGGCTGACCGCACTGAGGTAGTTCAAACCTTATGGCGTAAGACAGGTCATTTCCTGGTGAGTTAAAATTCCTTGTTCTCCTTAAGTCTGTCTTCTGCATATTTTCCCCTTTTGTGAACAGGTACTGGTGGAGAATGGAACAAAAGCTGGGCACAGCCTTCTCATGGATGCCAGGGATCTGGTCCTTAAGGTAAGGCTTCTTCTTCCCTCACTCCCCCACCCAGCTTTATTTCTTTTATTTCCTTTGATTTCAGGGAAAAGAGAAGTCACCTTTGGACCCTCGACCTGGTTTTGTCTTTGCCCCGGTGAGTATTACTTCTGCCTGTCCCACCACACGTTGTCTTACCTCATTTTTTTATGTGTTCACAGTGTCCCCATGAACTCCCTTGTCCCCAGTTGACCAACCTGGCCTGTAGCTTCTCACAGGCGTACCATCCCATCCCCTTCAGCTGGGTAGGTACCTGGGGATATTGCAGCAGGAAGCACTTCTAAACAGTCTCTATGTTCCTTATCTTAGAACAAGAAACCAAAGGAAGAAAAGTTCTCTATGGTGATCCTTGCTCGGGGGTCTCCAGAGGAGGCTCATCGCTGGCCCCGTATCACTCAGCCTGTCCTTAAACGGCCTCGCCATGTGCATTGTCACTTGTGCTGTCCAGATGGGCACATGCAGCATGCTGTGCTCACAGCCCGCCGGCACGGCAGGTATGGGGGGTGTGACCAAAATCAGTGGGATGTGGCAGGAAGCTGCAGCCCACGCCAGCATCTGTTTCCACAGGGATTTGTATCGTTGTGCCCGTGTCAGCTCCTGGGGAGATCTTTTACCTGTGCTTACTCCGTCTGCGTTTCCTCCATCTACGGCTCAGGATCCCTCTGAGAGTTGATGAGGATGTGTAACAAGTATTTTCTTCTATCGTGCCTGCCAGGGCTGAAGCTGCCTGGTATCCAGGAGGGGAATGCTGGTATCCCCATATGTCTGTGTTTGTTTGAGATTTTTAATAATAAATAATAAATTTTTGAAGAATGGAAGTGGATTTTGTGATTCTTAAAAAGTGTAGAAG